GCTTACGATTTTCACAGTTTGGAGGCTGGTAAGTCCAAGATCAAGGCACTGGCAGATCCAGTGTCTGGTGAGGACCTGCTGTGTCCACACACAATGGAAGGAGCAAATAAGGCTTCCTTGAACCTCTTTCATAAGTGCACTATCCCCATTCATGAGGGCTCTGCTCTCAGGACTGAATCACTTCCAAAAAGTCCCACTTCTGAATACTATTGCATTAAGGATTAGGTTTCAACATATGAATTTTAAATGTTTGGGAGGACACAGACATGTATACCATAGCAATCAACTTATCTTTCTCTAGCTTCATAAGATAGAAATTTATGCCGTTGACTTAATTTTTTTCTAATATAAAACATTTAAAACTATCAATGTAAATTTAAAAGTAGTCAAAAGATTAATGACAGATGGTGAAAGTCTTAGTAGCCTGAACAACAGATAAAGCAGTATATCCTTACATGCAAAAATATCTTATAAAATCAATCTGAAAAATAAAACACCCAATAAAAAGGACAAGGATATCAACAAGTAGCTCACTAAAAAGAAGTTTGAATATGAAAAAATGTTCAACTTGCAAATAATTAAAGCAATAAAATGAAAATAGATTCCCTTTTTCCCCCTGTTAGAATGGCAAAGATTTGCCAAAGCCGTTGCTGGGAAGTATTTGAAAGAAATGGGCATTCTTATTTTGGTTGGTGGGGGTGTATTAGAGGTTGAGTATCCCTAATCTGAAAATATGAAATCTGAAATGCTCCAAAATCCAAAATTTTTTTGGACATGACATGACACCACAAGTGGTAATGCCAACAACTGTGGATTGTCCACATGGGTGGCTGAGCTAGTGATGTCTTTGCTTTCTGATGGTTCAGTGTACACAAACTTTGTTTCATGCACAAAATTATTTAAGACATTGTGTAAAACTACCTTTAGGCTATGTCTATAAGGTGTATATGAAACATAAATGAATTTTATGTTTAGATTGGGTCCCATCCCCAGGATAGCTCATTATGTATATTTTCAAAATCTAAGAAAACAGAAAATCTGATTTACTTCTGGTTCCAAGCATTTCAGATAAGGGACACTCTACCTTTAATTAGTTATAAAGGAATTAGGAGACACATTAAGAAGCAAAAGAGCCAGTGGACAAGATGGGCTGTCTCTTGTCCTGAGCCTTCATTTAGAAATATAATTGGGTAGACTTGCTCTGGAGGCGAAGTTCAGGTCGTTATTGTTCTCTGTGTATAGAGGTGGATTTTGAGGAATATTTGGAGAGGAAAGGGAGCTGTGTTGGCAGATGACATGCAGGAAGTGTAGTTCTAGCTTGTGAGGGTTGGCCCTTTCCCAAACTAACCTATTCTTTTTGGCACCTAGCACCTTCAATATGCTCCTTAGCTCTTGTGACTCGTCTGTGGTCCTAATATGCCTTGTGGCCCAGGCCTAACGCAGCACTAACAGTCATACAGCCCAGTGCAACTAGGAGTTTCCAGCAGAGATTCAGCAACCTGAAGTTATCCTGGGTGAAATTGCAGTTTGCCTTTACAAGAAGGTGCCCTTGCTTAATATGTGATGACATAGGGACCTTAGCATCACAATAAGTGACCATTTCATAACAAAGAAATGAACACATAATAGTTGACGTTAAAATTGGTAGCTAAACAGAACTAGGTCTGCATGTGTCTATTTAGCAGGGGACGGGGAGATGAAAGTTGTTAGGATAATTTTTACTCTTACTTGTTCAAGATTGTTAGCATATATGTATGCATTTATTGCCTGCCTTGTTCCAAAAGGATTTAAGGAAGCTCCCTCCCACCCCCATCACAGAAAGTAGAATAAAACAAGAACCACATGGTGAGGAAATGCACCTTTCTTAATTAGCCTTGGATAAACTAATGACATTCCTTTTTATTTATAGAGATACTTTCTAGTTGGGAGCAATAATGCAGAAACGAAATATCGTGTCTTGAAGATTGATAGAACAGAACCAAAAGATTTGGTCATAATTGATGACAGGGTAAGTATCCTCCAAACCTGACTGCAAAAAAACAACCTTACAGAGTAAATGTGCTTATTCTTAGCATGTCTATACTCAACAAGAAGTAAGGGAACTTCTTGGCCGCTTGGATCTTGGAAATAGAACAAAGATGGGACAGAAAGGATCCTCGGGCTTATTTCGAGCGGTTTCAGCTTTTGGTGTTGTGGGTAAGAAATCTGCCCCCCTTCTTACAATCTCTAAGCATATTTCTCTTTATTTTTTGTTGCATAGGTTTTGTCAGGTTCTTAGAAGGCTATTATATTGTGTTAATAACTAAAAGGAGGAAGATGGCGGATATTGGAGGTCATGCAATCTATAAGGTCGAAGATACAAATATGATCTATATACCCAATGATTCTGTACGGGTTACTCATCCTGATGAAGCTAGGTATGTATGGTGGTAACTACCTTTTTTTTTTTAAATGAAATGTACTTTGTTTTTTTTTTTTTAGGTATCTACGAATATTTCAAAATGTGGACCTATCTAGCAATTTTTACTTTAGGTAAGTGTGAGGTTAGTTTTGCTCCTATCAATTAATTCTTATTAAGTTTCAATTCTGTTCTCAGTTACAGCTATGATTTGTCCCACTCACTTCAATATAATCTCACTGTCTTGCGAATGCCCCTGGAGATGTTAAAGTCAGAAATGACCCAGAATCGCCAAGAGAGCTTTGACATCTTTGAAGATGAAGGATTAATTACACAAGGTGGAAGCGGTAGGTGGTCTTGATATATCTAATGTATATTATTTATGGACTGATACAGACTTTTATTTTTCAGGGGTATTTGGGATCTGTAGTGAGCCTTATATGAAATATGTATGGAATGGTGAACTTCTGGATATAATTAAAAGTACTGTGCATCGTGACTGGCTTTTGTATATTATTCATGGGTTCTGTGGGCAGTCAAGTATCCTTTCTGAAGAAAAAGTAAGATACATAGAATGCTAAACAACCTTAACTTGATTTCCAAGAGCTGTTGATCTATGGACGACCAGTGTATGTCACTCTAATAGCTAGAAGATCCAGTAAATTTGCTGGCACCCGTTTTCTTAAAAGAGGTGCAAACTGTGAGGTAAGATGACAAACAGTATCTTCACTGACCTTTAAAATATTTTTCAATGCACCTTTCTTTTCAGGGTGATGTTGCAAATGAAGTGGAGACTGAACAAATACTCTGCGATGCTTCTGTGATGTCTTTCACTGCAGGAAGTTATTCTTCATATGTACAAGTTAGAGGATCTGTGCCCTTATACTGGTCTCAGGACATTTCAACTATGATGCCTAAACCACCTATTACATGTGTGTGGAGCCATGTTTTTAATAATAACTCCTCAGGTGCTTTTTCATCTTTTTTCCTTCTCAGTGGATCAGGCAGATCCATTTGCACATGTGGCTGCCCTTCACTTTGACCAGATGTTCCAGAGGTTTGGCTCTCCCATCATCATCTTGAATTTAGTGAAGGTATGATGTGCTCATCTGTTTGGTTATGAGATAGAACACTGAAAATGTTTAATTTTTGATAAAGGAACGAGAGAAAAGAAAGCATGAAAGAATTCTGAGTGAAGAACTTGTTGCTGCTGTGACCTATCTCAACCAATTTTTGCCTCCTGAGCACACTATTGTTTATATTCCCTGGGACATGGCCAAGTATACCAAAAGGTGAATGATACTCATCTGTCTGGCTATGATCGCTCACTTTTCTCATTCTTCCTTCTCTCCTCAGCAAGCTGTGTAATGTTCTTGATCGACTAAATGTGATTGCAGAAAGTGTGGTGAAGAAAACAGGTTTCTTTGTAAACCGCCCTGATTCTTACTGTAGCATTTTGCGGCCAGATGAAAAGTATGTATGGTATTTTAAAACTTATAATAAATAGTTTTTTAAAAGTGTTTATTTTTAAACACAGGTGGAATGAACTAGGAGGATGTGTGATTCCCACTGGTCGCCTGCAGGTATACACAGTATTACAATTCGTAATGAATAGATGATTGAAAATCTTAAGGTATTTCTCTTTAGACTGGCATCCTTCGAACCAACTGTGTGGACTGTTTAGATCGCACCAACACAGCACAGTTTATGGTGGGAAAATGTGCTCTGGCCTATCAGCTGTATTCACTGGGACTGATTGACAAACCTAATCTACAGTTTGATACAGATGCAGTTAGGTAAGTCTTATTTTTTGCTATTTGAATGCTGAGAAATTCTTTAATCGGGTTTTTCTTTTTTTAGGTTATTTGAGGAACTCTATGAAGATCATGGTGATACCCTATCCCTTCAGTATGGTGGTTCTCAACTTGTTCATCGTGTGAAAACCTACAGAAAGATAGCACCATGGACCCAGCACTCCAAAGACATCATGCAAACCCTGTCTAGATATTACAGCAATGCTTTTTCAGGTAATTCTGAAGTAATAGCTATTTTTAAGACTGGATTTTCTGAAATATATATTTTGCTTTTTAGATGCCGATAGACAAGATTCCATTAATCTCTTCCTGGGAGTTTTCCATCCCACTGAAGGGAAACCTCATCTCTGGGAGCTCCCAACAGATTTTTATTTGCATCACAAAAATACCATGAGACTTTTGCCAACAAGAAGAAGGTATTTTTCTTCCTAGTCTGTAATATAAACTCGTTCATCTTTTTTTTTAATTTTTATTTTATAGTTATACTTACTGGTGGACACCAGAGGTGATAAAGCATTTACCATTGCCCTATGATGAAGGTAGGTAACTGTTTGTGTTTTAGTTTTTACACACTTTTAGAGTAACATGCAGTATCTCTCTTAGTTATCTGTGCTGTGAACTTAAAGAAGTTGATAGTGAAGAAATTCCACAAATATGAAGAAGAGATTGATATCCACAATGAGTTCTTTCGGCCATATGAGTTGAGCAGCTTTGATGATACCTTTTGCTTGGCTATGACAAGCTCAGCACGGTATGTTGTGTGTATTCTGATACCATAAGTATTCATATGTAATTGTGTTTTCACCTTTCTTTAGTGACTTTATGCCTAAGACCGTTGGAATTGATCCAAGTCCATTTACTGTGCGTAAACCAGATGAAACTGGAAAATCAGTATTGGGGTAAGATTTGTGTATAGAACGAAACTTTAAAGGATGCTTCACTTCCATATTATTCTTTTAAAAGAAACAAAAGCAATAGAGAAGAAGCTGTATTACAGCGGAAAACGGCAGCCAGCGCCCCGCCGCCCCCCAGCGAGGAGGCTGTGTCCAGCAGCTCTGAGGATGACTCTGGGACTGATCGGGAAGAAGAGGGCTCTGTGTCTCAGCGCTCCACTCCCGTGAAGATGACTGATGCAGGAGACAGTGCCAAAGTGACCGAGGTGCGGGGGAGGGAAGCCTGTGGCATCCAGCCCCTGGTTCTTCTTTTTTTTTTTTAAACCCCAGAATGTGGTCCAACCCATGAAGGAGCTATATGGAATTAACCTCTCAGATGGCCTCTCAGAAGAAGATTTCTCCATTTATTCAAGGTGAGATACTTTCATGTAGATATTAAAGAAAATTTAGCTGACTCTTATCCATTGTAATTTGTAGATTTGTTCAGCTGGGGCAGAGTCAACATAAACAAGACAAGAATAGCCAGCAGCCCTGTTCTAGGTGCTCAGATGGAGTTATAAAACTGTAAGTACTAGATTAGATCTTTAAAGAAATCTAATGCAGCCCTCTCTTTATTCATCTTTTATAGAACACCCATCTCGGCTTTCTCGCAAGATAACATCTATGAAGTTCAGCCCCCAAGAGTAGACAGAAAATCTACAGAGATCTTCCAAGCCCACATCCAGGCCAGCCAAGGTATCATGCAGCCCCTAGGAAAAGAGGACTCCTCCATGTACCGAGAGTACATCAGGAACCGCTACCTGTGAAAAGAGCGCAGGTCCACCTGGTGGACACGTCTGATTAGCTTAGAACCTGTCTTGTCTCATCTTCAAAAGGTAACTTATTAAAAGTCCTTTGCGTCTGAAGCCTTTCTCCTTTTCTGTCACTTGCAAATTCCAAATTATAGCTAATAAAGATGACTAGATAATTTGCTGTTGTTGCCTTTGCTTTATTTTAGAA